CTTGCTGTTTTGTTATGGATTTATATGTTTTTTTTGTTTTTTTTTTTTTGAGACGGAGTGTCTCACTGTCACCAGGCTGGAGTGCAGTGGTGCGATCTCGGCTCACTGCAACCTCCGACTCCCTGGTTCAAGCGATTCTCCTGTCTCAGCCTCCCAAGTAGCTGAGATTATAGGCACGGGCCACCACGCCCAGCTAATTTTTTTGTATTTTTAGTAGAGATGGGGTTTTACCATGTTGACCAGGCTGGTCTTGATCTCCTGGCCTCATGATCCACCCACCTCGGCCTCCCAAAGTGTTGGGATTACAGGCGTGAGCCACCATGCCTGGCCTATATGTTCTTTTAATGCCTTTACCATTATTCTGTGGAGTCTTGGGAAGGAGAGGAAATAAATGCATGTTTTTATTTGCCATCTTTAATTGGACTGCTTAATGTAAAACTGTTCGTGTTATAAATTCCCCCTCATATATTTGGTTTTGTGACTGCAGTAGTGTAAATTCTCTGCCTAGAATTTTAAAGAAAGTGATTCTGTATGTGATTAGGGAGTAAGGTTCAGATAACCTTGAGTGGTTTAAAGTTTCCTACTGAGTAATCTGAACAAGGCGGATTTAAGATACTGCAGACAGAGTGTGAGAATAACTCTCTCTTCACAACTTAAGAAGCCTGGTTCCTTATTTACAACTGGGATAAGATAAATGGTTGAATACCTAGAGAAGTTCCACAAAAAGTTACACAAAAAGTTTAGTTAAATTTAAGTTAAAAGTTAGTTAAAATGAAAAGTTAAGTTTTTATTCTGCTACTAAACCATGCTCCTCTGCGTGTCTGAACCTTCAGGTTCCTCTAGATTTCTAGCACCTGAAAGAAAACAAAACTGCAGCATCAGCCAGGTAGGCCTCTCCTAATCTTACTCATTCACAGAGAATTTCCCCTTTGAGTCACCATGGCATTGGCTGGTTACTCATACCACAGATCCCTCAGGATTGGCTGGGACTGCAAATAAAATACTGTTTGCCCATAATCAAGTTGATAAGCTACAACATAAACACATCTAGGTTCTTGTTCTTAGAATACAGCATGAAGAATTTGCTTTCTTCTTTCTTCCTAACATTTTCATGTGAGATCCAGAAAGGACACATTGTCTCTGGCCATTCGAAGAAAGAAAGAAAGAAAAAAAAAAAAGGTATTTAGAGACAGAGAGAGAAAAAGGCTGAAATGGGTTCGCTGGGTTCTAAAAATCCGCAAACCAAACAAGCCCAAGTTCTTCTTTTGGGACTTGACTCAGCTGGGAAGTCTACTCTCCTTTATAAATTAAAGCTTGCTAAGGATATTACCACCATCCCTACAATAGGTTTCAATGTGGAAATGATCGAGTTGGAAAGGAATCTTTCACTCACAGTCTGGGATGTTGGAGGACAGGAAAAAATGAGAACTGTTTGGGGCTGTTACTGTGAGAACACCGATGGGCTGGTGTATGTTGTGGACAGTACAGACAAACAGCGACTGGAAGAGTCTCAGAGACAGTTTGAGCACATTTTGAAGAATGAACACATTAAAAATGTGCCTGTTGTTCTATTAGCCAACAAACAAGACATGCCTGGAGCTCTGACTGCTGAGGACATCACCAGAATGTTCAAAGTGAAGAAGCTTTGCAGTGACCGGAACTGGTATGTGCAACCCTGCTGTGCCCTCACAGGGGAGGGGCTGGCCCAGGGGTTCAGGAAATTAACTGGATTTGTGAAGAGCCACATGAAATCAAGAGGAGACACTTTGGCGTTCTTCAAGCAGAACTGAGGCTGCGAAAAATCCAAGTCTCTACAGAGACACTGATGAAGTTGAAAGGGTAATTGTTTTTCCATGCCAAATGAGGAAATCAAATTAATGAGTTGACAAACTTTTCCTGAGATGTTATTTCATCTACATTTAGTTAAACAACTTAGAATGATATCTAGAAAATATTTATTTTCAGCCAGGAACTTTAGCAAACTGTGGCAATGATCACTGGGAATGAAAACGTATAATGTTCTACAATTTTTGTTATCACATTGGATGACTTTGAATATAGTAGTGACACTTGGGACCAAATAAATTATTTTATATGACTACTAGAACAAAGTTTTAGTAAGCTGTCTGCTAATAGAGTCAGAATTCTTCCAGATTGTTTCCAGCTGTAACAGGTATTGAATTTCCACCGTGCTCCTATGTAACAGCTGGGTGGTGTAAAAAATGAACTTCAAATTATGGAGTGGAAAAAGCGTAATGTTAATATCTTGTAAATTCGTATTCCCTATTAAATAAAGCTTTCTTATTCCCTAAATAAAGCTGTTCTTCTGGATTCCTGCCAGCTTT